CCTTCCTTGGAATTCTCGTGTCCTACACTCGAGTCTTGTCCCTGCACAGGGCCATCATTAGTAGGAGCCCTCAGAGCCTCAATTAGGGTATGTGGAGCCCAAAATACCAAAGGGGCTTTCCTCCGCATGAGCTATCTTATTCAGCACCTTTCAGTAACAAGCCATGGGATTTTTACCCCAGGGAAGGAAGCAAGTGTGTGAAGTCCGTGCGTGTTTCCCAGGGTTTTTTCCCTCCTGCACCACCCGGTTGCTAGGTAGCGGGTATATCTGTGCCACCACCTGAAGTTCTGTGGGAAGGGGGAATCTGCGGGGCCACTGGAGGCTTGGGGTGGGGAGGGGAGCCGGACAGGAGAGCAAAGACCCAGGCAGCTTGGGTCGCTCCTCTTCATCACTTAATTCTGAGGGCGCTTGAGTTTCTGAGCTTCCTGGAGTAGAGCCCAGGGCAGCTTTTACTTTGATGTGCTGATCGGTTGCCTGTCGGTTGCAGGAGACCCCCGGCCTCCTGCAGGGAAGATCCTGTGCTGTTTTCCCAGGGATGGAGAGAAAAGCACCAACCCCAAGCCCCGCATGGCTGAGAGCTGTTTGCCTCCATCTCTGTCCGAGCTTTTCACCACAGCTCTGTGAAAGAAACTGGCAGTGAGGGGTATAGCCATCTTGGTGTGTGTATGCGCACGTGTGTGTGCATGTGTATTTGTGTGTGTGTGTGTGTGCGTTCAAACACTGACGTTTCAGAGGCTCTGGTTACTGCTGCATGGCGGATGATCCTCTCTCTCTCCCTCTCTCTCCCTCCCTCTCTCCCTCTCGACCTGCTTGCCTGCCTGCAGAAAACTAATGAATCATGTCTAGCTGAATGCAAGCAGTGCAGACACACCAATGCCCTGCAATGTTGACTGGGCGCCGCCTCTGCCTGCCTCTCGCTCCCTGTCTCTCCCTCTGCTGCTCCCTCCCTCCCTCTCTCCCTCTCCCCCTCCTCCCTCCCTCCTTCTCTCCCTCTCCCCCTCCTCCCTCCCTCCGTCTCGCCCCCAGTTTGTAATCTGACACAGTACACTGCAGTTGTCTCCGAGGTGAACCTCCGGAGCCTTGGCACAGCTCGCTTCTAAAGGTAGGCTGAGATTTATTTTTTTCTCCTAAAAATGACAGAAGATTGTGTCTACTTCTTCCCGCAGCTTGGAAATGACCCGCCACACCTGAAGCCTGCAGGTGCTGAGGCCACATTCGATCAGACCCAAGCTTTGGGAGACCGCTGGGGAAATTTCCCACTTCCTCTCCTGAGACCAGGAACTCAGCAGAGAAACTTTGTGGTAAGTCGTCCTTTCTTTTCTCAGAAGCAGTAACCATCTCACATGTCCTTTCCTTTTGTCCTAGGAAAATGAACTGAAGGATGCCACCCAGGGAGAGTATCTCCTGAGATCCCATCATGCAGGCCTTCCCACAAGGGCCCGGCAGCATGACAAGGTAGCTGATACCACTGTCCACAGACCATCTGGAACCTCCTTGTCTCCATCCCTTCCGCTTGCAGGTGAAGGCAGAGTATGTGCATCTCAACCATCCGCTCACCCTCGTGACCAGAGAGCGCGATTTGGCCGTGAAGGAGAAACACCAGCTCCAAGCCAAGCTGGAGAACCTAGAACAGGTCCTGAAGGTAAGCTGGCTTTCTGCATTTGGGACCGCTTCCTGCTCAGCCAGGCCTCTCTCTGTCCCCACAGCATATGCGAGAGGCGGCTGAACGGCGGCAGCAGCTGCAGTTGGAGCATGACCAGGCCCTGGCTGTTCTCAGTGCCAAGCAGCAGGAAATTGACCTTCTGCAGAAGGTAAGCGGCGGGCAGCCGGGCGCGGCGTGCGATTACTCTTTTCTCTCTTTTCATCATAAAAAAGGCTCAGGTTGAGGCTAAGAAGGAGCATGAAGGCGCAGTGCGGCTGCTAGAGGTAAGGAGCGTGCCCCTGCTTTCTGCCCGGGGCGCTGACCCCCTGTCCTGCTTCTGCCGTGCAGTCCAAGGTTCGAGAGCTGGAAGAGAAATGCCGGACTCAAAGTGAGCAGTTCAACCTGCTGTCCCGGGACCTGGAGAAGTTCCGGCAGCACGCTGGCAAGATTGACCTGCTGGGTGGCAGCGCGGTGGCCCCCCTGGACATCTCCACGGCCCCCAGCAAGCCTTTCCCACAGTTCATGAATGGCCTAGCCACCTCCCTCGGCAAAGGTAAGCGCCTGGACCTTCCGCCTTGGCTGTGGTTGTTTCAACTTGTTTTAATGTTCGTGGCCAGGTCAGGAGAGCGCTATTGGAGGCAGCTCTGCGATCGGTGAATATATCCGGCCCCTTCCGCAGCCTGGTGACAGGCCGGAGCCTCTGTCCGCCAAGCCCACCTTCCTGTCGAGATCCGGTAGCGCAAGATGCAGATCTGAGTCAGACGTGAGTCCCGTCCCGCAGGGGCTGCCGGGGCTAATAACCCACACACCCATTGCCTTTTTCACAGATGGAGAATGAACGGAATTCCAATACCTCCAAGCAGAGATACTCGGGGAAGGTCCACCTCTGTGTTGCCCGCTATAGGTAAGTGCGGCCCCTCGGCGTCCACCGAGCCCCCTCTAATGAAGGAACTGTGTTTTCTCTGCAGTTACAACCCCTTCGATGGACCGAACGAGAACCCCGAAGCTGAGCTGCCCCTCACGGCGGGAAAATACCTCTACGTCTATGGAGACATGGATGAGGATGGGTTCTATGAAGGTCTCTGTTGGAACATGGCTGTGGCGGACGTACTGGGTGATAACTCTGTCCTTGTACCCAACAGGAGAGCTCCTCGATGGCCAGAGGGGTCTGGTGCCCTCCAACTTCGTGGACTTTGTGCAGGACAACGAGTCGCGGTTGGCAAGCACGCTGGGGAACGAGCAGGATCAGAACTTCATCAACCATTCCGGCATCGGCCTGGAGGGAGAGCACATCCTGGACCTCCACTCCCCAACCCACATAGATGCGGGCATCACCGACAACAGTGCCGGGACCCTGGACGTGAACATCGACGACATCGGAGAAGACATCGTGCCTTACCCTAGAAAAATCACCCTCATCAAACAACTCGCCAAAAGTGTTATTGTGGGCTGGGAGCCCCCGGCGGTGCCACCAGGATGGGGAACGGTGAGCAGCTACAACGTCCTGGTGGACAAGGAGACACGCATGAACCTCACGCTGGGGAGCAGAACTAAAGCCCTCATCGAGAAGCTCAACATGGCAGCCTGCACCTACCGCATCTCCGTGCAGTGCGTCACCAGCAGGGGCAGCTCGGATGAGCTGCAGTGCACGCTGCTGGTGGGCAAGGACGTGGTGGTGGCCCCCTCCCACCTGCGGGTGGACAACATCACGCAGATCTCCGCCCAGCTCTCCTGGCTACCCACCAACAGCAACTACAGCCACGTCATCTTCCTCAACGAGGAGGAGTTCGACATCGTCAAGGCCGCCAGGTACAAGTACCAGTTCTTCAATCTCAGGCCCAACATGGCCTATAAGGTGAAGGTTCTGGCCAAACCCCACCAGATGCCGTGGCAGCTCCCGCTGGAGCAAAGGGAGAAGAAGGAGGCCTTTGTGGAGTTCTCCACGTTGCCTGCAGGTGAGCCCTGTGTCCTTCCGTGGGTCCCCCAGGAACGCCTCCGTTCCCTTCTGTCCCCTCCCAGGACCCCCAGCACCCCCACAAGATGTTACCGTCCAGGCTGGGGTGACCCCCGCCACCATCCGGGTCTCCTGGAGACCACCTGTGCTGACGCCCACCGGGCTGTCCAATGGCGCAAACGTTACCGGCTACGGCGTGTATGCCAAAGGGCAGAGGGTGAGTTTTCGTTGGGTGGGTGGGGAGGGTTTGCAGCCCGCGAGCCAGCTCTGCTTGTCCACAGGTGGCTGAAGTCATCTTCCCCACGGCAGACAGCACGGCCGTGGAGCTTGTGCGGCTGCGGAGCCTGGAGGCCAAGGGCGTGACCGTGCGGACCCTCTCCGCCCAGGGCGAGTCCGTGGACTCTGCAGTTGCTGCCGTTCCCCCCGAGCTCCTGGTGCCTCCTACCCCCCACCCGAGACCTGCACCCCAATCAAAGCCATTAGCAAGTTCTGGAGTCCCCGAAACCAAAGACGAGCACCTGGGTCCCCACGCCAGGATGGATGAGGCCTGGGAGCAGAGCCGTGCACCTGGCCCTGTGCATGGGCACATGCTGGAGCCGCCCGTGGGCCCCGGAAGGCGGTCGCCCTCACCCAGCCGCATCCTGCCACAGCCACAGGGCACCCCGGTGTCCACCACCGTCGCCAAGGCCATGGCCCGGGAGGCCGCGCAGAGGGTGGCCGAGAGCAGCAGGGTAAGGCTGGGGCTCCCGCCTCGGTGGCTCCTCCTCACCCGTGTGCCTCCTTTTTCTTTCCAAGTTAGAGAAAAGGAGCGTCTTCCTAGAGAGAAGCAGCGCGGGGCAGTACGCCGCCTCAGACGAGGAGGACGCCTATGACTCTCCAGACTTCAAGAGGAGGGGCGCCTCGGTGGACGACTTCCTGAAAGGCTCTGAACTTGGCAAGCAGGTGAGAGCGGGCCGGGCCCCACACCATCCTCCCCCGCTCAGTAGCCCCTTTTCTTGGCCCCCAGCCGCACTGTTGCCATGGAGACGAGTACCACACAGAGAGCAGCCGGGGGTCTGACCTCTCAGACATCATGGAGGAGGACGAGGAGGAGCTGTATTCTGAAATGCAGCTGGAAGATGGGGGAAGGAGGCGGCCCAGCGGCACGTCCCACAATGCCCTCAAGGTGAGTGGCTGGGGAAGGGGGACCCTGCACTCCCGCGCCTGTTCTTGACACACCACCCCGTAAGGACTGCACTGACCATAGGACCTCGGAAGGCACTTTCTGGGAGCAGCCCGAGTTTCCCCACCAGCCCCACAGGAAGAGACTTTTCAGTATCCCCGAAGTAGCGGAAGAGGACGGAGAGTGCTGTGGGCTGCTACACAAGCAGGGTGCAGGGCCGTCCCCCAGGGCCAGGACGGGGCTGGCCAGAGAGCCCAGGCCCGGCAGGCCCTACAGGGGCGACGAGGCCCCTCGGGGCTCCTGGTTCCCGGTGAAGCACAGGGGCTCGGGGGCCGTCCCCCACGTGGAGGACTTCCTTCTGGAAGACAGGGGCTGTCGGTTCAGCCGCTCGGCCACCCGGAGCCCGGACAGCGGCCTGGACTGTGGGAGTGAAGAGGACGAGTCGCGGTTTGGCTTCGGAAACACCGTGGCCGCGTGCAGCCCAGGCCCTGGTCACTGTCCCTGCAGGAGGGGCCCGAGGCCGCTGCTGGCCCGGCGGCGGACGCTGACCCGGCAGAGCAGCGTGGAGGAGGACTTTGGGGAGCAGGTGGGCCCTGGTGGCCTCCTCAGGAACGACGACCCCCAGCCCGGCCCGGAGAGGCCGCCCCCCAGGAAGCACGGCTGGGGCGAGCCCACCGAGCACCAAGATTTTCGGGGTGTCTGGAAGAAAAGCATAACCATGCCCGACAGTAGGGCAGCTGCCCCCCACGCAAAGCCACCTCCCAGAGTCGCACAAGGCCCCCTGGTGTGTGACCTAAACTTCCTTTTCACAGCCGCGACTTACGACTTTGTTGTTGTTTTGTCTTTAGATTTTAGGGAACCCAGCCTCTGCAGGACGGGTGGATCACATGGGCCGGAGGTTTCCCCGTGGCAGCGCTGGTCCTCAGAGGTCCCGGCCCGTGACAGTCCCATCCATCGGTTAGTGGCCCCATCATCGCTGTTGTGTCTTTCCGCTCTGTTCTTCACCCCCACTTGCTCGCAGACGATTACGGGCGAGACCGCCTTTCTCCAGACTTCTATGAAGAGTCAGAAACTGACCCTGGTGCCGAAGAGCTCCCGGCCCGGATCTTTGTGGCTCTCTTTGACTACGACCCGCTCACCATGTCCCCAAACCCAGATGCTGCAGAGGAGGAGCTTCCCTTTAAAGAAGGCCAGATCATCAAGGTGCGGGATGGCTGCCTGCGGGCGGCTTCATCAGTGCTTGATTTATTTTCCCCCTTGGCTCTAGGTTTATGGTGATAAAGACGCTGATGGATTCTACCGTGGGGAAACCTGTGCCCGGCTTGGCCTTATTCCTTGTAACATGGTCTCTGAGATACAAGCAGATGATGAGGAGATGATGGATCAGCTTCTTAGACAGGGCTTTCTCCCTCTGAATACACCTGTGGAGAAAATAGGTAAGCGCAAACCCCTATTCGACCTTCCCTGTATGGATTTCTTTCCCCCTTGTGATCTGAACAGAGAGAAGCAGGAGAAGTGGCAGGCGTCATTCGGTATCGACGCGGAGAATGGTGGCCCTGTATGACTACGACCCCAGAGAAAGCTCGCCCAACGTCGATGTCGAGGTACCAGCCAAACACTGCACTTCATGACGGACAATACGATTAATTTTATGTTTCATCTCCACAGGCCGAACTTACATTTTGCACAGGAGATATTATTACAGTTTTTGGTGAAATTGATGAAGATGGATTTTATTATGTAAGTTTTTGAAATATCAAGAAGTACCATTTATAGTTCTTCTGCCTCACCCCTGGTGTTTTAGGGGGAGCTGAATGGGCAGAAAGGCCTTGTGCCCTCAAACTTCTTGGAAGAAGTGCCTGATGACGTAGAAGTCTATCTTTCTGATGCTCCATCCCACTACTCTCAAGATACGCCAATGCGCTCAAAGGCAAAAAGGGTAAGCAAACCTATTTAGCCTTTTTAATCTCTGTCCCGTTCTGCCATATGTGGTCTAATACAATCTTTGCACTGATATTTTTATATCTTGGGCCGAAAAGCGTAAATACACCCTGAATTTTTTTTCTCTGCCCTGAAGCCATGGGAGTTGTACCTAAAAATTCTTAATTCTAAATCTTACTCATTTTACAAAAAAAGACCCTTTCAATTCTAATCAATCAATCTGCCTTTACTCACAAAGAAATGTCCCATCCTACATTATAGAAGCACATTTCAGTTTGATCAAGAGTGAAAAGGGGATGGCTCCTCTTCAGATTTGGTGGGCAATGGAGGTTATTTGCCCTCTGTTAGGACTTTAGTCTCTTCACAAGGATCCAAGGGCTTCTCAAGCATATTGAACTATTAGACTACATTCATGTTTAGTATCTCATTTTTATTTTATTTCATCACTGCAAGTTTTTCTATATTATATTTTTATATATATATTTTTATTTCTTTGCTCATCTGCTTGGAAACAGAAGAAGAGTGTTCATTTCACACCTTAATCAGGCAATGTAGCCTTCACGTAAGTGAGCAACTGAAGATACCGATAAAGATACCAACTTAAGCTACCTTAACCGGGCCAGTGTGGTAGACTTAAGGCTTCATTGTGGGGTTAAAAAAAAAAAAAGATACAAAGAAATATGTCTCAAAAAACTATTGGACCTAAATAATTAGAATATTACTTGGTCTCAGTTGTAAAGCAACTGAATTTATAGTGAAGCAAATCATCTTTAATAATCATTTCCTACTATTTGCATTAAGAATATTTGAAAGGCCAACATTGGGAACATATTTCTTAACAAGCTAACTGTGTGTTTACATAGAGAGAGCTGCATATTGCATTGTTAGCCACTCTTGGAAAAAGCACAACCTAACAAACATGTTTACTATAGGAAGCTTTACTTTAGAAACTTAACCCAAGGTCAAGCAGATGAGTAGTGAACACAGGTGATCGAGTGTTGGCTCTGAACACTCCAAACACTGGCTCGAGTGGCCAGAACGTGTTTTCCTTAAGTAACCCTGCCTCTACCTTACGAGAGAGCTATGCTCCTCCTCAAAGCACAATCATCCTGTGACAGAAGTTGCTGCAACACGCGTTTGTTGTTGGTATACCAATGCAATACTAAGTTGATGAAGCACGCAGCTCAAATGATCACATTAGATGGAATAGATGGTATCTTCAGGTGTACTTTGGGATGCTTTACTAGGTGTTTTCCATTAGAATTAGACCTTGATTTTAAATCCAAGCAAGCTTGAAGCCCCTTGGCTTACAGCATTTGCCTGCTGAATACTAAACACTCACATGGCAAGAGTTGCTCTGGAGAGGTAGGGCCAGAGGAATGCTGCTGCACTGCCAACTCAGGCACATGCTTAGCTGTAAAGGGAAGCGAGGTGAAGTCGTCCTGCAGCGTATTAGAGTAAAAGTCTACCCCTCTGAAGCACTATTAAGCGCTTAACGTATATTTAAATACTACCATGTGCTATCTACTGAGGAAGATTCATGTTCAATTATTTGGAAATAATGCAAGCATCCACTAAGGGCCTTTAAGCTTTCTTTGATTATAATTAAGGTTCATTTTAGTTTTTTTTTTTCTTTCAACCAGTGTGCCATCTCCAATATTTCTATAGTATACCAACCACCCCAGGAATGCACTTTAACAATATCAGGATTTTATATAACCAAATAGTTTCAAATACAACAAAATTCCCTTTATGAACTTTCGCTTTTTAAGACTACTGATGGGTACTCGGCCAACTTTACTATCAACCTAATTTCAGATCATGTCTCCCCTGCCCTTAGTCTTCATTTATGAAGTGAATTATTACCTGCCTTAGCTTTGCCAAAGCAACGGCCACCCCGCACTCCCTCGAGACAGAGAAACGGAACCCACACATTTATGTCTGGGGCCTCTCTCTGGCGTGCTGTGGGAGAGGACCTTTGCTTCTCATGGCATACTTCAACAACTGAAAGAACAAATGAACCCCCCTGACCTTTCCTGGTGGGAAACGGGGACAGTACGATGTTACCAAGTGAATTCTGTTGTTGGCGCTCACACACTCAATAAACTGTAACACTGTACCTACTAGGTTCCTCCTGAGGGTTCAGGTACAGCAAGGAGAGCTCCATCCCCCACAGTCCATCTCCATTCGGGGTCACCTACGTCATCTATGGGTTCTGGTAGTCCTGGGAGAGGCAGGGAAATGTCCTCGAAAAAGAAAAAGGGGCTGCTTTCCAAAGGCAAGAAACTGCTGAAAAAGCTGGGTGCAGTGAAATGATTCATGTGCTTCCGGACAACTGCCAAATCTATGTAATTTTCTTTAATTCCAAACTAGGGCTTTCATGACTCAAGTACTTCCTAAAAAAACCCAATCTTCTCCCCTGACACCAGTAGAGAAATGCACTTTTGCACTACCAACCACTTTAAACCAACCACGAGAACAAAGAGGAGCGGTTGCTCTCTGTCACCGCTGGCAGTCTGCTCTCATTGTCCAAGCTCTGATTTGGGAGGTGGGAGGGGACGTCTTATTAACAAACGGGGGCGCATAGCTATCACCTGTAGCTCCCTCCCTACCTGTAATTCCAGTCTTTGTGCATTTGTCATCTGCCCTTAAAGGAATGATTTTCAACCTTTCTCCCTTCTCAAAATGCTTGCCTCATAATGCATAACTTTCACTTTGACTCTGGTCTTGAAATTCCTAGTTTAATTCGCCTTGATGTTCTGCCTTATAAATGCACAATGATTTGTACTGTCTAATAAAAACAGTGTATACTTTGTATGTGTCGTGCATTCAGTGGTCTTCATCCTGACACAGTGGTTTGAGATCAAGTTGTACAGGCTGTGCATTTTAAGATACTAGTTTCAGTCTTTCAAAGCCAGCCAGGCTACACACAGAAAATGTTTACTCAATCATTCAAAAAAGAGAAAAGGAGAGAAAGTAACTTTGTTTGGTAAAGCACCAGTACTCCAACCTTCCAGAAAGCCGATTATCTTCATTGCTTTTAATGTTCTATTCTGTGGCATATGGTTTTCTGTTACTTTCGTTGTCAAAATGCCATACCCAAATACACAGCAATGAATGGCACACAAGTAATCCACATAATGCATAAGCCACACCAAAACCAGACTCAATTTAAATCTGCTCCAAATGAGTCCATACCCATCTTCATCATTGGCATTTGAACAAAAGACTTACTTACAAAGTTGCTGGCAGATGTATTTGATGGTTACTCTTTTGTAATTCTTGTCCACTTGTAAATTGTTTTTACTCTTTATACATACTTTTCAGACTGCCTTTCTTTTGTAATTTATGGACGGTTTATAAATGAATGACAAAGCTTTCCCCATTGTGTCTTCAAAAACGCTATTATAAATTGTAATATAATAGTATGTGGTAGATTTATTATTAAAGGAAATCCATGTGTGGTTAAGCTCTGTGTGGGTGTGTGCATGTGCACAGTTAGTGTAAAATATTTTCTAGAAATAAAATTTGTTATTTTATACAACACTGTTTATTCTCTTTGTTTTAAATATTTTA